GGAGAAGCTCACTATTAAATGTCTACATTTCAGGAGATGAAGACAAAGAAAAATGGGCAGAGGAGTATACATTTTACCCGGATCAGAGATAGAGACAAGGCAAGAAGGCTGCGTTATTAGCATTTTAAAATTTCCTCTTTCATTTCTTCCTTAATGTAAGCTGGTTCTTTTCACGACAAAACACTCCCCCCGCGCTACACCTCTTTTTGCGCGAATCTTTCTCCAGGACCTTAAAATGGTTTACTGAGCACTTCCCGCGAGCCAAGTATTTGGGGTTCCAGATCCTGGGATTTTGTCCTGACACTGCCTCCTCGTTTTAACACCCTTGCCTCCTTCTGCAGTGCCAGTTTCCAGGGAGCTGAAGCACAGGAAAGGCCTACAGAAAACAAAAGGCACAGTTTCACAAAAAGCCAAAACCAACCAACCCACAAAACACAACTGTCAGGGGTCTATATCCAGCACCTACCGCCTTTCCCCAACGCCCCCAGCCCCGCCCCTCGGCCCCACCTCCTCCCGCCCCTCGGCCCCACCTCCTCCCCGCCCCCTCGGTCCCACTCCTCCGCGCCCCCTCGGTCCCACCTCCTCCCCGCCCCTCGGTCCCACCTCCTCCCCGCCCCCTCGGCCCTCACCCACTCTCCGTCCCCTCCGCCCCGCCCCCTACGCCCCACCCATCCTCCCGTAGGCCCCGCCCTCGGCCCCACCTCCTCCCCGCCCCTCGGCCCCACCTCCTCCCCGCCCCTCGGCCCCACCTCCTCCCCGCCCCTCGGCCCCACCCATCCTCCCCGCAGGCCCCGCCACTCGACCGCACCCACCAGGGCCCCCCCCCCCCGGCTACGCCCACCCACCCACCCACTGGCCCCGCCCCTCGGCTACACCCACCCTCGTGCGGGCCCCGCGCGTCTTCCCCACCCCGCCCGTCTGCCTACCCCGCCCCTCGCCCCCACACGTTCTCTACGCAGGCCCCCGTCCCTCTGCCCCACCCTGTTCTCGCCACTGGCCCTGCCCCCATTTGCCGGCGCCCTTCCTCTTCGCTTCCCCGTAGCTCCCGCTTTCGCCTCTTCGTTTATGACTCCGTTGGGCTCCGGCCCTCCTAGAGAGGCCTCCATAGCGCAGGTTCGTGGGTTCTCGCGGACCTTTTTCCGTGTAGCTTTCTGCTTCTTCCCGGCATTCCTGTTTCCGTTTTCTCACAGCCCTCTGGCTTTTCCACCACTGAGACACTTTGCGCTCAGGACTTCAGTGACGTCATCTTTCTGCGGCGCGCGGACACCCGCCGGTGGAAGAAGAAACAGCTCCGCCGTCCTTCGCTTCTTTTGCTGGGCTGCTGCTCCTTCGGCATCATGGCGCCGTCGCTGTGGAAGGGGCTGGTGGGCATCGGTCTCTTTGCCCTAGCCCACGCCGCCTTTTCCGCTGCGCAGCGTAAGTGCCTGGGGCACGGGGACCGCTTCGGTAGTTTCCTTAATGGTATGCTTCTGGTTTATAGATCGTTCTTATATGCGATTAACAGAAAAAGAAGATGAATCACTGCCAATAGATGTAAGTTGGTCATTTATATTCCGTTACATGTATTATTTAGTATTATCAATCTTTATACTCACAGATAGTTCTTCAGACACTTCTGGCCTTTGCAGTTACCTGTTACGGTATAGTTCATATTGCAGGAGAGTTTAAAGACATGGATGCCACTTCAGAACTGAAAAATAAGTAAGTCTTTCTCTTTTCATAGGCATTGCATTATCTAAAATTGATGCTTTTTTCTTCTTTCAAGGACATTTGATACGTTAAGGAATCACCCATCCTTTTATGTATTTAATCATCGTGGTCGAGTACTTTTCCGGCCTTCGGATACAGCAAATTCTTCAAACCAAGATGCATTGTCCTCTAACACATCATTGAAGTTACGAAAACTCGAATCACTGCGTCGTTAAGATTTTTACAAATTATAATAATAGGACAGGACACAGAGCTGGAATATTGGAGTTTGGGGTATAAAACACTCCTCCCTGCCCCCATTAGTATTTATATTGATCTTTCAGACCTACTTTAGTAAAAAAAACCATGGCCCTTGTTTATATACTGTTAATCCAATCATTAATGCAGTGTAAGTTATATGTGAAATGAGTCTTTGGTATTTCATATAGGAATTATTTTTTTTTTCATTTAAAACAAATCCACATCTTTTGTAAAAGCCACTGTTTTGAACACATTTCCTTGAAAAATGTTGGTGGTTTTTGTGATTATTTATTTTTTTAGATTTCTTTTCTTTTGCACTACAATTTTTGGAATCCTTTTGGAAATACTGTGTGACTGCTGTGTTTTGCAGCATGAATTATAGTAAAATGGTCTTCAATTCTTAACAAATGGACTTCCCTGATGAGACCAAAATGGTGATTTAACAGTTTTTCTTGTGTCCCCTAAAAAGTGGCTCTGCTTCAGAAGTACTTGCCAGTTTTTAATTTATTTGTGACTTTTCACCCTACCCTGCTCCCATATACCTTCTACCATCAGCTGTCTTGTTTCATCATTTCTCTGAGATTCTGTGTGCAGTGAGCAATTTTTGTGTCAGAAATTCTTTGTCAGAACAAATATATGTAACAGGCTCAACTTACTGTAAAGCTACTTGTGTTCTCTTCATTTGTCTGTAAAAATTTCCCTAATTGATTATATAGTGTAAGAATAGTTGAAGACTAGTTGAAGACCTTTTGTGATTTCATTATCATGCCTATGCAGAAGAAAAATCATTGAGGAAAATTGTCATTAGCCAGTTTAACTGATTCAAACTCTGTTTATTTCATACTAAACTAGTGAATAAGTGAAATAAAGGAAACTCGTCATTAATCTAAAGACAGAGTTCAAAGGAATTGGGCCAAATATATTCTCAGTATTTGGAACTAATGTTTTTAAGGTTTTTAGGAAAATCAGGTCATTTAAGAAATTGTTTTGTAGTTTCTGGTTTATAGCAGTCTTCAAGTTTTCCATCTTCACTGTATGTTGCTGAAAGTGAGGATGAGGATACAGAGTTGATATTTTTAGAAACAGTAATTTTACTTTTAAGGAAATTGGCTAGCTCTTTGAGCTAGAGAGCTGTAGGAAGCTCAACATTTCTTTGTAGAGAACGTTGCTTTTTTTGGATTGTACAGGTATAAAAACATTGCTTTTGTTGAATTGTATAGGTGTAAAAAGGGAATAACTGTATGCAGGTTTGAAAAGGAAATGTGCTTTAGGCATGAGTCATAAGATGCCATTGTACTTGTAGGCATTTTATTTTCCTTTAGAAATGGACATCAGCTCTTCTCTTCTGACTGGTAACACATAGCCCCAAAGCATGAGATTATTTTTCATTGGGTTTTTATTGTTGTTTAGTTTTGGTTTGTTACGCCAGCCCAGTCTGTCTGCGGAACACTGACTCTGCTCTCTAATGAGAACAAAGTTAGAAATCTGCCGATAACCTAAAATAATTTAGAAATGAATTAAAAATGTGAAATCGGGTTAAAGTGATGATGATAAAATAGCATGCAAGAAACAAGCTCCTTCCATCAGACTTGGCTACTGTTTTCTTCTGGTACGATTTGGTTTGGAAGAGCCTCTTGTTTCCTTCTCTTTGGGGTATGTCTTCGTTTCTTAATATGTTTGTAACATTATTGAGATATAATTCACATACCTTACAATTCACTTATTTTAAGGGTACAATTTAGTGGTTTTTAGTGTATTCACAAAGTTGTGTAACCGTGACCACAGTCAATTTTAGAACATTTCGTTACCCCAAAAAGAAACCCTGTACCCTTGAGCAGTCACCTCTCATTTTCTCCCAGTGCCCACCCCATCCCCGAGCCCCTGGCAACCACTAATCTATTTCTCTCTCTGTAGATTTGCTTATTCTGGTCATTTCATATAAATGGAATTCTACAATATTCGGTCTTTTGGGACTGGCTTCCCAAATATGATTTTCTATATGGAGTGAGAAAATTCTTCTCATCTTGAGAACTCTTATTGCTGTGAAAGGGAGTGGTTGGTAAAATCAATAGATTTCAGGCAAGAGGGCCAGATACCTAACAGGTTTTTCTCCGTGAATCTTATGCTGAGTAGTTTTTCCTCATAACCAAGCATTTATGATATATTACTACTTATAATACTGTGGCTAGTCTCTAGAATGGATGTTGAAATCTTTGCCTCCTCAGTCGGGAAGAGTCCTGCTAAAAATCAGGCTAAAAATCAGGCCAAAAATCAGGCCAAATGACTTGGCAAATAATTGACAAAGTGGTTTTCACGTGTGTCTATCTTTGCTAGCAGCTTGTATACCTCAGGCCAGGTGAGCTCCCCAAATTTCTTTTTTCATTTACTCCAGTGAGTTTCTGCTGTCTTTTTCAAGTATGTACCATAGGACTTAAAGGTGATTTGGATGCGTTGTAACACTGCTAAATATGCTAAGTACAGAATTTTATCTACAGTACTGTGAGACAGTCAATTATTGCCTAGGGTAGTTCAAAAATATGATGTGAGCTAGTTAAGCCTTTGCTTGACTGATTTCAGTGATATTCAGAAGTGTGTACCAATCAAGGCTCTTTAAAATACGGAACGACTCACTTAATAACCAGGGAACCAGCCAAATACTGTGCAGCCGCAGAATATGCATATCAATGAGTTGGAGGTGATTATTCTCTGTAACTCCCTAATGATTGTTTTCTAAGCATTGTGGCTTCTCAGTGGCTTGACAGCATCTTCCTGGTTGTATGTGGCCTGTTTACATGATGTATTGAATAATGTTGTTTGTTGTGAGCATCAATGCCTGTAACACCAAACTAAACACGTGTTTTTGGGATATGTTTCCAATCTTTAAATGACCTTGCCCTGTCCAATAAATAAATGATTGTCTCACCCTGTTTTTGGTAGTGTTTTTTGGGCTTTTTTTTTTTGGACTTTTAATCTCATTTCTTCTGCTTTTCTGTCCCCAGAAAAATGTAAGAGCTAATTTTATGACTGTATTTTTCTACTGTGATGCTGTTTTACTGAATTCAATGGATAATTTAATTGTACATGTAAAATCTTACTGCAGTTTTATGTTTTTAATAGTCAAAATAGAATGTATAATCTTGATGATGTTTATAAATCATCAAATGCCCTTTGGGGTGTAAAAATGGGTTCTTGAGCAGCAGTGTCTAATGATTCCATCACAAATTTGTTATAAAGCCAAACTCCCATTGAAAGTGTCACTTTATACTTAATAGGAAATCGTTATGATTAAAGCATCAAGGAAGCAAATATAAAGTTTAATGAAAATCCAAGGGGAAGTTCTAAATTGCAAAACTTGGCACTTATCTACAGTATTTTGAAAAATAACACCACCGGTATTCAAACCTACCTAGGAATATCTCAAAATAACCTGTTAATTAAGTGTTCTTAGAAAGGGGAGTGGGGGCAAGAAAGATGATGTATGCACATGGCGAAAAGATCAGATGGTACAGAAAGGTATAAAAACTTGGTCCCTTCCCTCCTACCCTAATACTCCTCTCCAAAAGTAACCAGTTTCAAGTGTCTTGTACTCACAGGAAAACAATTTTTTATTTTTTATCAGCAAATTTGTACTTTAAAAATTTCACATTAATAGAATCAGACTATATATACTCTTCTGTACCTTGCTTTTTTTGCTACCTGTGTTTTATGAGATCTTTCTGTATCAGTATATATAAAAATACCTCATTATTTTTAGCGGCTGTGTGGTATTCTAATGTTTGAATGTGTTACAAATGTTCAAACACTGATAGGCTCTTTAGGTTGTTTCCAATATTAAATCACATTGTGGTGAATATACTTGTACATATAATGAGTTTTTATTCTACAGTGTACCTAGCAATACAATTGCTGGATCAGAGGGTATTTTTTATTTTCAGTTCAGTAGTTACTGCCAAATTGTCCTCTAGAAATCTTTGCCCAGTATGCTTCCACATATAATGTATGAGAATGATTATTTACCAAACCCATGCCAATACTGGGTACTAAACTTTTGAAGTCTGATCATGTGAAAGTGAATAAATGGTATCTTGCGTTTTAATGAAGTTCTAATGCATTTTAATGAAGGTCTGGTACATTTTAATGAAGGAGATGGAACACATTTTCATGTTTATTGATTACTGATATTTCCTGTGAAATGTGTAGTCATGTTCTGTTTTCTATTAGGTGGTATGTGTTTTATTGATTTGTATGAGCTTTTTGTAAGCTAAGAAAATTGGTCCATTGTCATGTTTAATAATATTTTCCTAAGTTTTATTTATGTAGTTAAACTTAGTCTTTACAGCTTCTGAGATTTTGCCTTGCTTAGAAAGGCCACCTTTGCATTTAAGAATAAATTTAATGTATTTTTCCAGTATTTTAAAGGTTTTTTTTTCAACTTTTAAATCT